AATGACAACGAATTTTTTTATCTCAACACCTGTCCTGAGAGCACGTCTCTACACCTCTACCTGCATTCTGGAGTCAGGGAGAAAGTCAAAACGGACGACAAGACACTAGATCAGCTGTGTCCAACCCTTTGACTACAAGGACTTTTCAGCCTATCTGTGGTGGTGGGTATCATGAAAATTATGCACAAACCTTTTTTTCTTTAAGCTCCTCAGCTATCATTAGCAGTAGTGTATTTTATCTGTGGCCCAGGAGCATTCTTCTTCCAATGTGGCCCTGAGAAGCCAAAAGACTGGACACCTGTGCACTAGATCAAAAGGCTACTCCTTCTGGAAGCAATTGTAAAGAATTTCTGACATTATCTTGACATGAAAACCAATCGATAGTGAGACAGAATGTAAAATCTTCAAGAATTTTTCTTGTTGGTTTTTCTTTTTTGAGTCAAGGTGTTGCTGTGTGGCCCAGGCTGGAATACACTGGTGAGATCACAGCTCAGTGCAGGCTCAAGTGCTCCTCCCTCCTCAGCCACAGTAGTAGGTAGGACTACAGATGTGCACAACCACCCCTGGCTACTATTTTTTTTTTTTTTTTTGTAGAGACGGGGTCTCACTATGTTGTCCAGATTGGTCTCAAACTCCTTGACTCAAGTGATCCAGGACAGGATAACAGGCGTGAGCCACCACACCTGGCCATGTGCATGAACTTTTAAGACAAACACAAGGCCCCACAAAAGTTAAGGTTTTCCCACCTAATTTCCAGGAGATCTTTTGGTGCAAGGATGAGAAACCCTTAAAAGTACACAGAAAACTCCAAAGATTCAAGAGAGTTCATTCGGGCTGAGCCAGCCCACTGGGCAGACTGACCTTCAAACAAGGCCCACCCATGACATACACCAGATGGCTCTCCAAGAATCTCTCTAGTTCTCAGGGTCCCTAAGGTACTGGACAGAGCTAGGGAGGCAAACCCATTTGCTTCTTCCTGCAGGAAACCCCTTGAGGTCAAGACCCCACAATCAGACGAGGATGGAGTGGCTCACCCTCAGTCAACAGGCCAGACTCAAGGTGTTATAATGTCTTAACCAAGGGTGCGGGCCAATAACCACTCTTTGTTAATTCTCCTTAACAGGGGTTCCTGGCAAGTCATTTCTCCCTCAGGCCTTCGGTTTCCTCACCTACAAGATGAGAGGGCTGGACCAGATGGCAATTCAGGGGGTAAGGGGATGTCCGCGTGCAGCCCACCCCGCCCAGCCCTGGTCCCTGACCCCCTTACCTCCAGGGTCCGTATCTCCTGCTGGGTGAGGTCCTTGGACACAGCGCACTTGGTGCGCAGCCCGCGCAGGCTGCCAACGGAGATGCCGATGAGCTTCTGGAGCTGCCCGCACTGCTGCAGCGCCCGGCTGGCCGCGGCCCCTGTGCCTCCCTACGCGATAGCCGCGTCACCCCCGCCACTGCCCTCCTTCTTCTCTCCCATTGCAGCCGAGCGCAGCGCCGCTCTATGCGGGCTGCAGCAGCCCAGGAGCGGAGCCCTGGGCGCCGGCGTCTAGGCAAGGAACCCCTGATTCGGGAGAGCTGGACCAGGAGCGCCCCTTGGCGCTGCCTTAGTCAGGACGCCGGTAGAGCTGGCAGCCAAGTCTGCGGATCCAGCCCTCAGACCCGCGGCGGTGGGGGCAAAAAACTGCAGCGGTGGGCGCAAAAAGCCGGGGCGGTGGGGGAAAAGGCAAAGCCGCAAAAACCCTCGTCGGCAGGGGCAGAAAGCCGCAGCGGCGGGGGTAAAAAGCAACGGGGGCGGGGGCAAAAACCCGCGGCGGCGGGGGCAAAAAGCGGCGGGGGTGATAAAAACCCGCGGCGGCGGGGGCAGGAAGGGAAAAAAGTCGCGGCGGCGGGGGCCAAAAGCCGCGGCGGCAAAAAGCCGCAAAAAGCCGGGGCGGCGGGGGCAAGAAGCCGCGGCGGGAAAAACCTGCGGCGGCGGGGGCGAAAAGCCGTAAAAAGCCACGGCGCCGGGGGCCAAAAGTCATAAAAAGCCGCGGCGGCGGTGGCAAAAAGCCGCGGCGGAAAAAGTCGCGGTGGCGGGGGCAAAAAGCTGCAGCGGCAGGGGGAAAAAAGCCGCAAAAAGCCGCGGCGGTGGGGGGAGAAAGACGCAAAAAGCTGCGGCGGCAAAAAGCCGCGGCTGCGAGGGCAAAGATCCCCAAAAAGCCGCGGCAGCAGGGGCTAAATTCCGCGAGGCCGGGGGCAGAAAGCCGTGGTGGCCGGGGCAGAAAGCAACGGAGGCGGGGGCAAAAAGTCGAGGCGGCGGAGGCATAAAGCCGCAAAAACCCGCAGCAGCGGGGGCAAAA